CATATTTCAGATGTGTGTATGTGTGTGTGTGTATATATATATATATATATGTATGTTTTGAGACAGGGTCGTGCTCTCTCACCCAGGCTGGAGTGCAGTGCTATGATCATACCTCACTACAGCCTGGACCACCCAGGCTCAAGCAATCTTCCCACCTCAGTGTCCCAAATAGTTGGGACTGCAGTCGTGCACAAACATACCTGATTATTTCTTCTTTGTTATATGCAGAGACGGGGTCTCACTATGTTCCCCAAGCTGGTCTTGAACTTCTGAGCTCAAGGGATCCTCCATCCTCAGCCTCCCTAGGTGCTCAGATTACAGGGGTGGGCCACCGTGCCGGGAACTTCAAACATAAGGAGCATTTCTTGGTATTTGGAGCAGATGTGGGCTCTTGAGTTGGGGCATCAATCATCCTCCTCTACTACGGAGCTCAATGCCAGGATCCTCTCACACCCCAACCACTCCTGTCTTAATCTGGTCTGGAAATTCACCATGGCCAAGCCCCCTCCCATGTCCCAGGCACCACTGAGCCCCACATCCACTCTGAGAAGCTGAGGTCATGACCACAAGTTCCAAAAGAGAAAGGCTCAAGCAAGCCACTTTGCTGTCCAAGGTCACATAATCGGTGGAATTAGGAAGAAAATTCAGCTCCCCACTCCACCCCATGAATCAGATGACAAACCTGAGTAATTGTTCTGAAAACCTTGAACATGGTTGGAGGCACAGAGGGACGGCCAAGGACAAAGGGGCACTGAGGAGGCAGGAACGACTTAGAGGTTCATTCCCAGCGGAGGGGTTTTGTTGCTCTGCCCTAGCCCTTGGTGAGCTGAGTATAGGTCAGGCCGACAGCGGCTAGGGCTCAGGGAGACCCCATTTCTGTCTGAAATGTCTGCAGAGAGCCTGGAGCTCACCCCAGCCCCATCCCTGGGGAAATGAGAGCCAGGCTCTTGGGGAGGGCAGTTCCCCTTCCTGTGGGGCTTCCGATGGGACAGTCTTGTGACAGGGAGAACCCAGCCTCCAGTCCACACTCTGCGTGTTTTTGTGTCCTGCCAGGCACCGTGGTCTCATCCGCCTGCACAGCTGAGTCCAGTGGGAGCTGACGCCATGACCCTCACCCTCTCAGTCCTGATTTGCCTCGGTGAGGTTTGAAGAGGGGGAAGGAAGGTCCCCGGGCAAATCCCTCACAGGGAACTCTCTTCCAGGGCTGAGTGTGGGCCCCAGGACCTGCGTGCAGGCAGGTGAGTCTGTCCCCAGCTGTCCCAGGTCCCTTGTCTTGGGATCCAGCCTCTGATTCCATTCTAGGCACCCTCCCCAAACCCACCCTCTGGGCTGAGCCAGCCTCTGTGATAGCTCGGGGGAAGCCCGTGACCCTCTGGTGTCAGGGGCCCCTGGAGACTGAGGAGTACCGTCTGGATAAGGAGGGACTCCCATGGGCCCGGAAGAGACAGAACCCACTGGAGCCTGGAGCCAAGGCCAAGTTCCACATTCCATCCACGGTGTATGACAGTGCAGGGCGATACCGCTGCTACTATGAGACCCCTGCAGGCTGGTCAGAGCCCAGTGACCCCCTGGAGCTGGTGGCGACAGGTGAGAGGACACTCAGGGGTCCCAGCCCCAGGCCCCACTTAAGACGTGCCTCCTTCTCTGCTAGGATTCTATGCAGAACCCACTCTTTTAGCCCTGCCGAGTCCTGTGGTGGCCTCAGGAGGAAATGTGACCCTCCAGTGTGATACACTGGACGGACTTCTCACGTTTGTTCTTGTTGAGGAAGAACAGAAGCTCCCCAGGACCCTGTACTCACAGAAGCTCCCCAAAGGGCCATCCCAGGCCCTGTTCCCTGTGGGTCCCGTGACCCCCAGCTGCAGGTGGAGGTTCAGATGCTATTACTATTACAGGAAAAACCCTCAGGTGTGGTCGAACCCCAGTGACCTCCTGGAGATTCTGGTCCCAGGTGAAAAAGCCACCACACTTCTTTATATAATTCCTTCCAAGTCCCAATTCCTCTTTCCCTCCAGGCGTGTCTAGGAAGCCCTCCCTCCTGATCCCGCAGGGCTCTGTCGTGGCCCGCGGAGGCAGCCTGACCCTGCAGTGTCGCTCTGATGTCGGCTATGACATATTCGTTCTGTACAAGGAGGGGGAACATGACCTCGTCCAGGGCTCTGGCCAGCAGCCCCAGGCTGGGCTCTCCCAGGCCAACTTCACCCTGGGCCCTGTGAGCCGCTCCCACGGGGGCCAGTACAGATGCTACGGTGCACACAACCTCTCCCCTAGGTGGTCGGCCCCCAGCGACCCCCTGGACATCCTGATCGCAGGTGAGGAGCCCAGCGGGTTCAGTCAGGGACCCGGCAGCCCCTCACCCATCCTTCTTCTCTCCAGGACTGATCCCTGACATACCCGCCCTCTCGGTGCAGCCGGGCCCCAAGGTGGCCTCAGGAGAGAACGTGACCCTGCTGTGTCAGTCATGGCATCAGATAGACACTTTCTTTTTGACCAAGGAGGGGGCAGCCCATCCCCCGCTGTGTCTAAAGTCAAAGTACCAGTCTTATAGACACCAGGCTGAATTCTCCATGAGTCCTGTGACCTCAGCCCAGGGTGGAACCTACCGATGCTACAGCGCAATCAGGTCCTACCCCTACCTGCTGTCCAGCCCTAGTTACCCCCAGGAGCTCGTGGTCTCAGGTGAGGGCCCTGACCCTGTCCTGTCCAAGCTCGCGCCTCGCTCCCTTTCTGTGCTTATTCCCAGGACCCTCTGGGGATCCCAGCCTCTCACCTACAGGCTCCACCCCCACACCTGGTGAGTCACTGAGGCCTCTGGGCTCGGAGGGAGCCCCAGCCCTCACCTCCCCGTCCTGACCCAGCAGGCCCTGAGGACCAGCCCCTCACCCCCACGGGGTTGGATCCCCAGAGTGGTGAGTGAGGGGCTCTGAGTGGGAGGTGGGCGTCATCCCCATTCCCAACGTCATCACGCTCAAGGTCTGGGAAGGCACCTGGGGGTTGTGACTGGGGTCTCAGTGGCCTTCGTCCTGCTGCTGTTCCTCCTCCTCTTCCTCCTCCTCCGACATCGGCATCAGAGCAAACACAGGACATCGGGTGAGTAGGGAATGGGGGAACCCGTGGGCCGACCAGGCCTGACCCTCTGTCCATCTCTGTCCAGCCCATTTCTACCGTCCTGCAGGGGCTGCGGGGCCAGAGCCCAAGGACCAGGGCCTGCAGAAGAGGTAATTCTGCATGAAGACCCAAGACTCCCATCACTGCCCCTCACACTCCCGTGTCCTCCCCCAGGGCCAGCCCAGTTGCTGACATCCAGGAGGAAATTCTCAGTGAGTGACTAGAAGCGGAGGGCACCTGGGGTCAGGAGACGAACCCCTTGCTCTGGCCCAGCAGATGCTGCCGTGAAGGACACACAGCCCAAGGACGGGGTGGAGATGGATGCTCGGGTGAGGCCCCGCCCCTGTCCCGGGCACCAAAGCGTTCCTTACCTCTCACTCTCCCCCGCTGCAGGCTGCTGCATCTGAAGCCCCCCAGGATGTGACCTACGCCCAGCTACACAGCTTGACCCTCAGACGGGAGGCAACTGAGCCTCCTCCATCCCAGGAAAGGGAACCTCCAGCTGAACCCAGCATCTACGCCCCCCTGGCCATCCACTAGCCCACGGGGGACCCAGATCTCATACTCAACAGAAGGAGACTCAGAGACTCCAGAAGGCACAGGAGCTGCCCCCAGTGGACACCAATGAACCCCAGCCAGCCTGGACCCCTAACAAAGACCACCAGGACATCCTGGGAACTCTGGGACTCACTAGATTCTGCAGTCAAAGATGACTAATATCCTTGCATTTTTGAAATGAAGCCACAGACTTCTCAATAAATCAATGAGCTGAGAAAACTGAAACAGAAATTAGAGCATGGTATAAATTTGGAATGATAATGTAAATATTACACATTAAATGATGAAATCGGAAAACTACAAATGAGCGAATGAATTAGAAAAGAATAAAACCTACGTAATTAATGACCTTGGCAATGACAGAAAGAATTTAGAAAAAGAACAACAAATTATTCCAAATGAAGGTGTGAGGAAGGGGACAAAAATAACAAGAGGAGTTACTAATGAGGGCTACGTGAAAACTCGATGAAGCCAAAAAAGCTCATTCTTGAGAATGTGAATTACATTCACAAATCCTAGCCACAATAAGCAAGGAAAAAAGCGGGGTTCAGGCACACATTTCCATATGGGGGTGAAACAGCAGACACCACCACAAATCTGACACATATTGCCTTTATTTTTTTCACTTTTAAGTTCAGGGATACATGTGCAGGTTTGTTAGACAGATAAACTTGTGTCAAGGGGATTTGTCTTGGTTTTTGTGTGAGGGTTTTTGTTTTGTTTTGTTTTGTTTTGTTTTTTGAGACGGAGTCTCGCTCTATCACCCAGGCTGGAGTACAGTGGAGTGATCTCGGCTCACTGCAACCTCTGCCTCCCGGGTTCAAGCGATTCTCCTGCCTCAGTCTCCCGAGTAACTGGGACTACAGGCACCTGCCACCACGCCCGGCTAATTTTTGTATTTTTAGTAGAGACAGGGTTTCTCCATGTTGGTCAGGCTGGTCTCAAACTCCCGACCTCAGGTGATCCGCCCGCCTCAGCCTCCCAAAGTGCTGGGCTTACAGGCGTGAGCCACCACGTCCAGCCCATACATTTCAATTTTAAAGGGATGCGCCCTAGTCCTTAGTTAGTCTCTCCTCATCTCTATAAAATGTTCAGCTACTCACCTCTTGGGCTATTGCTAGACATCGTTTTCTCTTCCTTCTTTCTGACGCCTACAATAGATAGGACATTCCCCCTCCTCATTCTATTCTCCCAAGTACTTTAAATTGCAATTTATAAAGTTTCTATGCTACACTCTAAAAAAAATTCTGTTTTGTTTTCTAATTTCATAATTGGTGCTTCACTGTGTCTTGTCCTCGAAGGAATGAGTATTTTGATTGTGTTCATTAAATCTGATTTTTCTATGTCTTCTAATTATTTTATATAATATTCATTCTGCTGTAGAA